CACACACACACACACACCACACACACACACACAGACAACACCAGTCAGTGAAGGGGGAAAAGGGTGATACCTTTTTAAAAAATGAAAGGCAGTAAGCCATTATTAGCAAGAGCTATATTGAGCATGCTTGCCAGACAAGCAGCAAAGCTGAGCTCCAGTTCCGCCCAGACATGTGCCTTGCCATTTTCATTTTAATCAGCCTGCTCAGGATGGCTGCTGATTCATTTTGCAGGATGTCCCCCTGGGAGCCAAGGTGGAAGCCTGAGGCGAGCTGCTATTGCATCAATGCAGCACATCAGAGCGAGAGCGCGGAGGCAGAGGGAGGAGAGAAAGCCTTCAGCACCGCATCCCGATTTCAATATGGCTAGTTAGAAGGTCCTGCATGAAACCGAGTCTATTGCAGAAAACATAATGAAAGGAAAGGAAAAGAAAAAAGTCACATTGTCATTTCATTATCCAACTATTCTCTCCCCCAACCCCTTCTTGCCACCAACAGACACACACACGTACACATTTTACAGTGACCATGAAAGATTTCAAGCCACTCTGTGGAAGTGTGTGTGTGTGTGTGTGTGTGTGTGTGTGTGTGTACTATTTACCTGGTAACTAGCTGGGGTGGTATACCTGATTTAGCTGGAGACTTTGATTTGTAGGACTGACAACCTTATTATGCAGTGAGTTTATTATTGATATTATTCTGCTCTCGGTTGCCATGGCCACCTTGTGAGAGACATTCAATTTTCTCTCTTCCATCATCATTATCTATGAGGCCATCTGTTGTGGAAAATGAATTCAGCCTCATTTGCATGACTGATAAGCAATTTTTTTTTTTATCTATTTAACAGAAGGTCATATGCCGGGGATTTGGAGCTTGTGAAAAAAAAATGTGGAAAAAAAAAAAAGCCTAGGAGAGGATGAGTGGGAGCGTGTGCATGGGGGTGTGTGGAAGTCAAACAGATCCCTGAGGCCTGCGAGCCTATCGCGCTGCATTTGTCATTCCTGCCCGGGCGACATTTTTTTTTTCCCTAAGCTACTGCACACTAAACAGTGAGAGAGCTTTTCCCTGCAGTCTTGTTGAAGCACCCCGGGTTTTTTGCTCATTGTTGGTGGGTGCATTTTAATTTTTTCATTCCCTGGACTATGGGTTATGATATCCATACTCACTGAAGACAAAAAGCCACCTTTTCTGCGTCTTGGTGGCATGCATGTGTCTCATCATCCTTTCAAACTTGTGGTGGAACAGGGTTTTCTTCCCTGTCTGTGTATTTTGAGCCAGCACAGTTACCAAAATTGAACTTGTCTTTCGCTTGTGAGCGGTTGTGGTCATTGTGAGGTACGTGATGTTCGTTAGGTTAATTTTTCGGGTTAACCATTTCTTCCTCTTCTCTTACATGCAGGGCGGGTCATGAGGAGGCTGTAGCCAAGGACGAGGTGTGTGCGGCTGTTGCCTGGACGTTTGTCCAATCCACGTTGACATTTGAGGGATCACAGCGTGTGGTATGTGAATTGCAATGGGACCTTACCGTTGTAAGGTATTTTGTGTTGTCGCTCTATCCTTTAGAAAATGAACTCAGAGGAGAATTGGTGAATTCCTATCCAGTGGGCATCTTCAAACCCTGGTCGACGGCGGAAGAATATCAGGTCCTGAGATCACCCACCCGGCGCGGCAACAGTGCAGGTACCTCTGCCCAGCACGGGGCTCCTGGTGACCCTCATTATTCTGCCTTTTTGTTCTTCTCTAGAGTGGCCACATCTGGTGGAAGAAGAAAAAAATGTAGTTATTGAATTCAATCAAGTGTTTGCATCTTTCAAGCTATCAACAAAATTCCATCAAGAAAGGTTCCAGTTGGTCTCACAGACGTATGGATATCCGAGGAGCCACCTAAAGGTGAGGAACTCTATGTGGTATTAATATTTTAAAGGTGCTGTATATTGCTTTTTATATTTTACAGATGGAGAAATCAAGGCATAGAGAGATTAAGTGACTTTGCCACAGTCACAAGCTGGAGAGGACCAGGAGTAGAGCTTAGAGCGAGCCCCTGACTCTGGGCCTGCGTCCTGCCAGGAGTCACGCTGCCTCCGTTCCTAGGAGAGAAGACTTCCTGTAAGGTAAAGGCGGCCCGTCTACACTCGGTTCTGTGAAGCACATTGATGGCTGCTAATCTATCCCCAGATGGAGGTGGACACCGAGGAGAAGCGGCATCGCACGCGGTCCAAAGGGGTTCGAGGTATGTCCGCGCTTCCCTGCATCCTGAGGCCGGTAAATTTTTATCTATTTCCATCTCTCTGCAGTTCCCGTGGAACCAGCCATACAAGAGCTGTTCAGGTTAGTGCCATGTGGGTAAAATGCATCCCCATGGCACCGTGTAATCCATTCTTTCCTGTTGCAGCTGTCCCACCCCTGGCTGTGACGGCAGTGGTCATGTCAGTGGCAAATATGCAAGACACAGAAGGTAATGCCTGCATTTTTTTTTCCACAATGTGCCTCTCCCCTGCCTTCTCTATTTTTTTAATTAGTGTATATGGTTGTCCCTTGGCGAAAAAAAGAAAAACACAAGATAAACAGCCCCAGGAACCTGCTCCTAAACGAAAGCCATTTGCCGTGAAAGCAGACAGCTCCTCAGTGGATGAGTGTGACGACAGTGATGGGACTGAGGACATGGATGAGAAGGAGGAGGATGAGGGGGAGGAGTACTCCGAGGACAATGATGAGCCAGGGGATGAGGACGAGGAGGACGAGGAGGGGGACCGGGAGGAGGAGGAGGAGATCGAGGAGGAGGATGAGGACGATGACGAGGATGGAGAAGATGTGGAGGATGAAGAAGAGGAAGAGGAGGAGGAGGAGGAGGAGGAAGAGGAAGAAGAAAACGGTAATCTTTAAAATATTAGCAAAGTAACAAGTTTTCTTTTTTGTCTTTTTTATTTTCTTTGCAGAAGACCATCAAATGAATTGTCACAATACTCGAATAATGCAAGACACAGAAAAGGATGATAACAATAATGACGAATATGACAATTACGATGAACTGGTGGCCAAGTCATTGTTAAACCTCGGCAAAATCGCTGAGGATGCAGCCTACCGGGCCAGGACTGAGTCAGAAATGAACAGCAATACCTCCAATAGTCTGGAAGACGATAGTGACAAAAACGAAAACCTGGGTCGGAAAAGTGAGTTGAGTTTAGACTTAGACAGTGATGTTGTTAGAGAAACAGTGGACTCCCTTAAACTATTAGCCCAAGGACACGGTGTTGTGCTCTCAGAAAACATGAATGACAGAAATTATGCAGACAGCATGTCGCAGCAAGACAGTAGAAATATGAATTACGTCATGTTGGGGAAGCCCATGAACAACGGACTCATGGAAAAGATGGTGGAGGAGAGCGATGAGGAGGTGTGTCTGAGCAGTCTGGAGTGTTTGAGGAATCAGTGCTTCGACCTGGCCAGGAAGCTCAGTGAGACCAACCCGCAGGAGAGGAATCCGCAGCAGAACATGAACATCCGTCAGCATGTCCGGCCAGAAGAGGACTTCCCCGGAAGGACGCCGGACAGAAACTACTCGGACATGCTGAACCTCATGCGGCTGGAGGAGCAGTTGAGCCCCCGGTCGAGAGTGTTTGCCAGCTGTGCGAAGGAGGATGGGTGTCATGAGCGGGACGACGATACCACCTCTGTGAACTCGGACAGGTCTGAAGAGGTGTTCGACATGACCAAGGGGAACCTGACCCTGCTGGAGAAAGCCATCGCTTTGGAAACGGAAAGAGCAAAGGCCATGAGGGAGAAGATGGCCATGGAAGCTGGGAGGAGGGACAATATGAGGTCATATGAGGACCAGTCTCCGAGACAACTTCCCGGGGAGGACAGAAAGCCTAAATCCAGTGACAGCCATGTCAAAAAGCCATACTATGGTAAAGGTAATATTTCTACCTAACGTAAGTTGCCTCATTTTATTCTCTTGGCACCTGTTGTCGCTTTTAGATCCCTCAAGAACAGAAAAGAAAGAGAGCAAGTGTCCAACCCCCGGGTGTGATGGAACCGGCCACGTAACTGGGCTGTACCCACATCACCGCAGCCTGTCCGGATGCCCGCACAAAGATAGGGTCCCTCCAGAAAGTAAGTCCACGTCTCACCGCTACCCTTGGGGGACTGGCTGTTCTCTTTGCCTCTCCCTGTCAAGTCCTTGCCATGCATGAAAGTGTCCTCAAGTGCCCCACTCCGGGCTGCACGGGGCGCGGGCATGTCAACAGCAACAGGAACTCCCACCGAAGGTAAGCCACGCGTGGGTCACTGGTGTGGGAGGGGGACCATTCAACCCGCTTTCTGTGATTGCAGCCTCTCCGGATGCCCGATCGCTGCAGCAGAGAAACTGGCCAAGGCACAGGAAAAGCACCAGAGCTGCGACGTGTCCAAGTCCAGCCAGGCCTCGGACCGCGTGCTCAGGTACCCAGCAGGAGTGCACCATCCGTGAGCTCAAGCTGTTGTTTGTTTTCTTGTTTACTTCCAGGCCAATGTGCTTTGTGAAGCAGCTGGAGATTCCTCAGTATGGCTACAGAAACAATGTCCCCACAACTACGCCGCGTTCCAACCTGGCCAAGGAGCTCGAGAAATATTCCAAGACCTCGTTTGAATACAACAGTTACGACAACCATACTTATGGCAAGCGAGCCATAGCTCCCAAGGTGCAAACCAGGGATATATCCCCCAAAGGATATGATGATGGTAGGAGGTGCACACTCTTATACATGAGAGACGGCCTGAGTCATCCCTGTCCCTGTCTCCCCAGCGAAGCGGTACTGCAAGGACCCCAGCCCCAGCAGCAGCAGCACCAGCAGCTACGCGCCCAGCAGCAGCAGCAACCTGAGCTGCGGCGGGGGCAGCAGCGCCAGCAGCACGTGCAGCAAGAGCAGCTTCGACTACACGCACGACATGGAGGCGGCCCACATGGCGGCCACCGCCATCCTCAACCTGTCCACGCGCTGCCGCGAGATGCCGCAGAACCTGAGCACCAAGCCGCAGGACCTGTGCGCCACGCGGGTACGCGCGCCTGGGCAGGTGGAGCCACCTGGCAAGCACAGTCACTATGTCTTTCTACCGACAGAACCCTGACATGGAGGTGGATGAGAACGGGACCCTGGACCTCAGCATGAACAAGCAGAGGCCGCGGGACAGCTGCTGCCCCATCCTGACCCCTCTGGAGCCCATGTCCCCCCAGCAGCAGGCAGTGATGAACAACCGGTGTTTCCAGCTGGGCGAGGGCGACTGCTGGGACTTGCCCGTAGACTACACCAAAATGAAACCCCGGAGGATAGACGAGGACGAGTCCAAAGACATTACTGTATGTCCTTTTCATTGAGCCTGTGTTGACTGCGTGTGGCTCTGAAGCTGTGTTTTGCCCACAGCCAGAAGACTTGGACCCATTCCAGGAGGCTCTAGAAGAAAGACGGTATCCCGGGGAGGTGACCATCCCAAGTCCCAAACCCAAGTACCCTCAGTGCAAGGAGAGCAAAAAGGACTTAATAACGTAAGCATGCTGTGAGGTGAAATTATGAATCTTTTTGGCTGTTTTTGTTTTTGTTTGGTGGCAGATGTCCAACTCCAGGGTGTGATGGGAGTGGTCATGTGACTGGTAATTACGCCTCACACAGAAGGTGTGACTTCATTTTTCTCATGGTGGATTCTGGACTGACCTGCCTGTCCCGGCCTGTCTTACAGTCTGTCTGGCTGCCCCCTGGCGGACAAAAGCATTCGAAGTATGCTGGCCACCAGCTCCCAAGAACTCAAGTAAGATTTAATGACAATAATTCTCTTTTAAACATTTTAACACAATTTGCATTTTTTATTGTAGGTGCCCCACGCCTGGCTGTGATGGTTCTGGACATATCACCGGCAATTATGCTTCTCATCGGAGGTATGTAGAGATGCTACTCTTCTCTCCAAAATGGGGTGCTTTCTGAAATGTGTTTCTTATTTAGCCTTTCAGGTTGCCCAAGAGCAAAGAAAAGTGGTATCAGGATAGCACAGAGCAAAGAAGATAAAGAAGATCAAGAACCCATCAGGTATGAGCACCAGTGGGGCTGAGAACCATAGCCAATAAAGTGTGTCACCTCTGCCTGCCTACAGGTGTCCGGTCCCCGGGTGCGACGGCCAGGGCCACATCACTGGGAAGTACGCGTCCCATCGCAGCGCCTCCGGGTGCCCCTTGGCGGCCAAGAGGCAGAAAGACGGGTACCTGAATGGCTCCCAGTTCTCCTGGAAGTCGGTCAAGACGGAAGGCATGTCCTGCCCCACGCCAGGATGCGACGGCTCAGGCCACGTCAGCGGCAGCTTCCTCACACACCGCAGGTGAGTGGCCGCGTCTGCGGGACCCTGGCTGGTAAATGAATTTTTGACTTAAAATATTTTCAAGATATGGTATTTTCAACTTAAGATGGCTTTATGGGGATGCTGACCCCATGGTATGTGGAGGAGTACCTGTATCCATCCCCATGGTATGTGGAGGAGCACCTGTATCCATCCCCGTGGTATATGGAGGAGCACCTGTATCCATCCCCGTGGTATGTGGAGGAGCACCTGTATCCATCCCCGTGGTATGTGGAGGAGTACCTGTATCCATCCCCGTGGTATGTGGAGGAGTACCTGTATCCATCCCCGTGTTATGTGGAGGAGTACCTGTATCCATCCCCGTGGTATGTGGAGAAGTACCTGTATCCATCCCCATGGTATGTGGAGGAGTACCTGTATCCATCTCCGTGGTATGTGGAGGAGTACCTGTATCCATCCCCGTGGTATGTGGAGGAGTACCTGTATCCATCCCCGTGGTATGTGGAGGAGTACCTGTATTCACACTGTTGTGGAACTGATCTCTCCAATTCTTCCGTCTCCATTGAAACACTGTCTCCATTCAACACTGACTCGCCCTTCCTCAGCTGCCTAGCCCCTGGCACCCACACTGTGCTTTCTGCCTCTGTGAATCTGATGCTTCTAGGGACCTCCTATAAGTAGAATCCCATGGGGTTTGCTTTTTTGTGACCGTCCTATTTCATGGAGCCCCATGTCCTCAAGGTTGTAGCACGTATCCAAGCTTCCTTCCCTTTTGAGACTGAATAATATTCCATCATGTGTTGACTATGGTTTTTCTCTGTTGAGCAAGCCTTCATCAATTTTAATAGATAGGCAGAATATTATTTTCTGAAAGTGTAATAATATGAATACCCAGCAAGAACACAGCTAAGCGCACAGAAATACACTCATTAGGAAGTCTTAGACATTTCTCTTTCCTTGGAAGCCCTGGCCTTGCCCAGACTGCCAGGACTGCCTGGTGGTTTTCCCAAACCTGGTTAGCAGGAGCCTCCCACAAAGCCCCCGCGGGCACGTCAAGATTGGAGTTTGGAGGGCCCCTGTGCATCCCACCCACTGCGCAAACAAAGCAGCGGTTAGAAGCAGCAGCAAGAACAGATTGAAATAGAAGTTGCCTGTTTTATTTCTCTTTTACCCCAAACTGTGACAATCTAGCCAGATGATGAAGAACTGCTTTCAAGCAGGTGCCAAAATAGAAACAGTAGAGGAAGCAGGAACCAATGCCCATGGTTTGGGGCCCTGCTCACATGCCCAGCCCACTCCCGGCCCCGGGTCTCAGACCTGACAGGAGCCCCTGGCCATCCACCCCATTTGCTGTGAAATCGTTTCCACTTCACTTCATGGGGAGTCCTGGCGCAGCCGCTGCTCTTTCTGCGTTGAGGGTTAGGCAGGAGGGCTCCTTTCCCCGATCCTGCTCCCTGAGCTGAGTCGTGTCTGAAAAAAGCAGAACTGATGTAAGAGAAATAGAAAACATTTTATCTTTAGGGTTGGCAAGGTCTTTCTAGAAAAGCAGTGTCTAAGATGAAAAGTCAAGGCCCCATCCCGGCTCCTGGGCACACACATACGTGGTGCCATGACCTTTGGGGAAGATGCCATGTTGTGATTGTAAAAGCAGCTATCATGAGACCCTCAGGTCAGGTGTAAAGGCCAATCCCTCCCAGAAAGGAGGGGGAGAACTGGAGGCACATGGAGAAGCCCAGGACGGAGGAGTCAGGGAGAATTCTACAACGACAGAAGTCAGGTAGAAAATGTTGATTGTATACATGAGGAAGCAGCAGAGCGGACAGCTCAGGACAGGAAGGTGTCCTCAGTCCCGGTGAACACAGACTGAGGACAGTACCAGGCCATGACCAGGGACCATGAGGCCCATGCAGACCCCCAGCAAGCGTTCTGGACAGGTGCTAAGGCCAAGCCACATAGCAGACGCAGCAGAGCCTAGGGTGGTGATGGTGAGTAAGACCTAACACTCACTCCCCGAGCCCAGAACCTCACAGTGAGGGAACAGACTCACATAAGAGCCTCGGATGCGGGCACTGGGGCAAGGCCAACCACGGGACAGATGCAATGCCACTGGCACACACTGTGGGGGACACTGGCTTTACACTCAGAGAAATCTGAGGAGGCTTCCTAGGAACTTGAGACCCTTGGGGTCTGTGCCCGAGGAGAGCTCAACCTGCAGCTCACCCTCCCCCTAAGCCGCCGACAGACGTGTCATTCATTCATCTCATTCGGCCGACACAGACAGACATGCCTCCACCAGCACCGATGATCTCCGTCCAGGTCTGGTTTACAAAGTTGAGTACCGTGGCCTGCTCTTTAGAGGAGAGAAGAGACCATCTTTTAGAGAATGCTGTGGACTGGGGTGAAGGAGATTACAGATGCTGCAACATGGTGCCAGGCCAGCGATCAGCAACACAGAGGAGAAATGTCTAGTCCAGATGGGGTGAACAGGCCAGGGCCCTTCAGGAGCCAAGACAGGAGCTGAATTTTGAAAAAAGGCACAGCTCACCACAGGGAGGAAGGTTACATTGAGGGCTTTAAGTGACTCTTGGAGTCCGGGCTTTGAATGCACCACCTTGGTGGCCGCGGAGGAGAGCTGGAATGGACGGGCAGGCAGACACGTTGAGCCGTTCCTGCAGACCTAAGCGAGGCATGATGAGGGCTAGACCTCCAACATGAAAGGAAGGACAGATTAGAGGACTGTTTAGGAAACAGAATGAGCAGGGCCTTGTGGGTGAATCCCGGCAGGAGAGGTGGCCCCAGCCCCAGCAGCTGCACGGGTGGCAATGCTGGCAGTTGGGAACACAAGGAAAGAATGAAGCCTTGAACGCCATGGGTATCTTAGTCTGCTCAGCCGTCACAACAGAATACCCTAGGCCAGGTGGCTTGAGCAACTGACCTCTATCCCCTGTCCCTGGGCTGGAAGTCTGAGATCAGGTTCCAGCTGATCTGGTTTCTGGGGAGGCCTCTCTTCCTGGTTGGCAGACAGGGGCCTTCTCACTGTGTCCTCACAAGGCAGGGAGAGAGCAGGCTCGCTGGCATCTCCTCTCATAAGGACTCTGATCCCATCAGATCAGGACCCCACCCTTACAAGCCCATTTACATGAATTATTCCCTTAGAGGCCCCAGCTCCAAACACACCCAGGGGTTAGGGCTTCAACACAGGAACCTCGAGGGACACAAATACTCACACCATAAAAGTGGGGAAAGATGGTTATTTCATTTTAAATACGTGAACTTGAGATTCTGTGGGACTTTGAAGGGGGAATATCCACCAAGCAGCTGGTAACGGGCCTCGGGAAGTGTCTGAGGAGAGCCGCGTAGGAATCGGAAATCAGCAGCACTCAGGTCACACTTGACCCTGCAGGTTCACCCCGGGACTCAGGGGTCCAGGGGGAAGAGCATCAGCAAAGACACCCCTGGGAGACACACACGTTTTGTGACAGGTGGAGGCGGAGAGGCCGTGATGAAGACAGAGTTGCATGGTGGCATTAGGGGAGCCAGGCGCCATGATGTGCAGAAGCTTCCAGAGAAAAGAACACACACAATACTGGGAAAGTGGCGAGAGGCCGGTGTGGCGGAGAGTTCAAAACGATGCTGGGCTCATTTGGGGCATTGGCCGTGGGAATACAACTGAGGCACTTTGTGGAGAGTTTAGGGAAAAGATCAGGCACCAAAACCAGACTGAGATAGGACGAGAGTCAGATGGAAAGTTCAGGGGGTTGTAGAGGACATGACTAATGGTTCTAGAAATGCAGACCAGACGAGAGGGGAGGAACGACGTTGGCAGTAGCTGGAAAGGCGCAGAAGTGGGCAGGACCTCACAGGCAGAGAGAAATGTGGGTCTGGAATTTATCTGAAGAGGAGAAACCAGGAGGAAGAAATGGTTTAAAGATACAGAAGGCAGCAGGAGTACCAGGTGGAGACAGATCTTGGTGGAGGTCAGGAAGCCACAGACAAGCTGGACAAATGTGGCTGTAACTGCACTGGGGAGCTGGGGGTCCTCAGAGCAGAGCTCCATCTGGGGGGAGCCAGGGGTCCTCGGAGCAGAGCTCCATCTGCTCCATCTGGACAAGGACTTCATGGGAGTCATTCACACACGCGTCGGGCACCCGAGTGGGGTTGCAGGGTGTGGTGGTGTCTGGGACACCTTCAGGAGAGGGGATTCCAAGGGAATCACGGCCATGCCAAGGACACACAGGGAATTGGAGACCACGTGTTGGCCACTGGAGGGAAGGGCACACTTTTGTCCCCAACACTCAGCTGTCAGGATGTGGGGAAGACAGCAGCGTGGGAGCCTTACTCCAGCCCCATTGACATGCAGGTGCATGCGGGAGGTGCAGAGGGAGCAGCTCCAGGCCACCAGCCACCAAGGGGCTGTGGAATTTGGAGGATCCTGTGAGGGAGGCCGCAGCCAGCCAGCAGGCGAGGACAGAGCGAGAAGGCACACTCCACAGTTCCCCTAGGCCCAGGGAAGAGGCTCCTGAGGGAAGGACTCCTGCCACCCTCCACAGTTCCCCAGGCCTGGCCTTCCTCCTGTCTCTGGGAGCATCTCCTCCTAGCCATCCCAAGCTGCCTCATCCCCATGGTGTTTCACACCTGTGAGCCCTTTGGGGTGCCAAGAGCACCCTTTCCCACATCTCCCTGTGAGCCCTTCCAGGTGCCGAGAATACCCTTTCCCCCATCTCCCTGTGAGCCCTTCCGGGTGCCGAGAACACCCTTTCCTCCATCTCCCTGTGAGCCCTTCGGGGTGCCGAGAACACCCTTTCCTCCATCTCCCCATCTGCCATGTGATGCCTCCTTATCTTCCAGACAATGTCAGTGGAGGCTGTTCAGGACTTATTATGGGCCAGACAGAGCTCTAAGCACCTCCGCATACCAACCTTCTTAATCCTCACAGCAGCCTGAAGAAATGGGCTCTGTAATTATCCCTGTTTTAAAGATCAGGACATTGAGGCAAAGAGAAGAGAACTTCCTGCCTGGGGTCCTGTGAGTGACGGAGCCAGGGCTCAGGTCCAGGCTGCCTGACCCCCCGTGAGTGACTCCTTTCCACTATCTCATCTCTCCCTGACTCCGATCCCTGTGATGATCTTGGTGAAACTGCCCCAGCCTCCTCTCTGCAGACACTGTCCCTTCTCTTTCTACCCGATACTAAGTAGCTGCTACATCTGTCATGCTCCATTGCAATGTCTGTGCGTGGGGACCTTTGTTCCTTCCTGCACATCTGGGGCACCTCGCTCGGCGCTGCACACACAGCTCCTAAGAAAAGTTTTCCTGCACCATTGACTCAATACATTTTATAAGAGGAGATTTAAGTCTGTGTTGAAACAGGAAGCAGCCATGTGTTCGCTGGGTGCAGATGTGAGGAACCTAGGGCCTGCCAGGAGACAGGTGCAATTCACAGGTGTATGGGAGGGTCAATTCACAGGTGTATGGGAAGGTCAATTCACAGGTGTATGGGAAGGTCAATTCACAGGTGTATGGGAGGGTCAATTCACAGGTGTATGGGAAGGTCAATTCACAGGTGTATGGGAGGGTCAATTCACAGGTGTATGGGAGGGTCAATTCACAGGTGTATGGGAGGGTCAGTTCACAGGTGTATGGGAGGGTCAGTTCACAGGTGTATGGGAGGGTCAGTTCACAGGTGCATGGGAGGGTCAATTCACAGGTGCATGGGAGGGTCAGTTCACAGGTGCATGGGAGGGTCAGTTCACAGGTGTATGGGAGGGTCAGTTCACAGGTGTATGGGAGGGTCAGTTCACAGGTGTATGGGAGGGTCAGTTCACAGGTGTATGGGAGGGTCAGTTCACAGGTGTATGGGAGGGTCAGTTCACAGGTGTATGGGAGGGTCAGTTCACAGGTGTATGGGAGGGTCAGTTCACAGGTGTATGGGAGGGTCAGTTCACAGGTGTATGGGAGGGTCAGTTCACAGGTGTATGGGAGGGTCAGTTCACAGGTGTATGGGAGGGTCAGTTCACAGGTGTATGGGAAGGTTGGAAGGTGAGAGATTCTAGTCCAGCAAAAGAAGTCAGGAGGTAAAGTTGGGGGAGAAGGAACCAGGGAGTGCTCTGCCCAGTCCTCAGCACCCCCAGAGGTGAGAGGCCCAACGCCATCTTCATGGGAGATCCTCACCAAGCGCTGGGCAGCCAGTAGATGCAGGGAGGATGGGGCAGAAGAGGGAGGGAAGTGGAGGTTCCTCTGCAGCTGTTGAGACTTCTCTCTCATGTGCAGTGCCCTGAGCATCCTTTTTTGCCACCACTTCAGTTCTCACTCCACTTCAGTGAAATTTAAGAAGAGTCTCCAAACTTAAAGTTCTAACTCTGAAAAACAAGTATTTTTAGAAGTAACTCATATCTTAAGAGTCTCGTCCACCATACATTTTTTTAAAGTCCTTCCCTAGGCCCTCTTAAAACCTTTTCTGTCTGGAACATGTGAATTGTTCTATTTATTTTTTGGTTCCTCTCTAGTCCATTATAAATGAGAACATAACCTTTTATAGAATGTTTGTCTTGCTTGATATATCTCAAGGGAATTGTTGCAAAAATAAATCACCATATTGAGTACTTACTATGTGAGCTATTTTTTAAATCAGTCATCTC